GGGAAGACACCCCACCGCCGCAGAAAGGGGGTGCGCGCGGCGCCGGCACCGGCACCGCCGAGCGCGCCGCCACCTCGGGTGTGCCGAGGGGGTCCGGGTCCTTCAAGGGCGGTCGCGGAGGGGGCGCGAGGGACAGCGGGCTAGCGAGCGCGCGCCGGGCGGAACCAGGAAGCGGGGCGCGCTCCGGGTTGCCAGCGGCGCGCGTCCCTGGGCCTCCGCGCGTGAGCGGCGCGCGCGCCCCCGCGGGCCCCGGCGGGAGGAGAGTCGGCGGCCGGAGCCGTCACCCCGGGCGGGGACCCAGCGCAGGCAACTCCGCGCGGCGGCCCGGCCGAGGGAGGGAGCGAGCGGGCGGGCGGGCAAGCCAGACAGCTGGGCCGGAGCAGCCGCGGGCGCCCGAGGGGCCGAGCGAGGTAGGAGCTGCGGGGCGAGCCCTGGGCCCGGGGCCGGGGGAGCCAGGCCGGGGAGCCAGCCCGGGCGGGGCCCGCGCTCCAGCCGCTCAGCCGCCCGTCAGGGCCGCGCCGCCGCCATCACTCCCGGGCCGCGGTGGTTGCGCGCTGGGCGAGGGGCGCGCGCGGGGAGAGGGGGTCCGGGTTGGCTGCCGGGGAGGCTGAGGGCAATGCGGGGTGCGCGAGGGGGACTTGCGAACGCCGCGGCGCCGCGGGGGGCGTGCGCTTTAAAGGCTGCGTGCGCGTGTGCTGAGTGGGTGTGTGGGGACCCCGCGCCGACCCCATAGGAGCTCAGGGGGCTGCTGTCAGCCGCCTCACACCTTCACGTTGCAATTCCGAATATCCCCAGCCGTCTTCCTTGCTTTAACTTCTTTCTTTCAAAAGAGGTTCCCGGGACTCCGGGGATGGGATGAGCCTGCGGGGGTGCCTGGTGCGGTGGGGGGTATTAGCAAAGCTTCAAGAAACAGGGCCTTATAAGGAATCAAGACAACAAATACGAACGTTTCGATAAGACTCTGGGGGGCGGGATCCCACATCAGGACCCGCCAGGCCTGGGCTCGTGCGTGTGGCCGTGGGATGCAGTGTGCTTTTTCTTTCTAGTCAGGGATAAAGGGTTAAAAGTGCTCCTGGTGTCGGGGGGTAGATATGGAGAGTCGGAAGGGGAGTTGTATCACAAAAGCTGGTCTGAGGCTAAAGGAATCTGGCAAGATGGTCGGGGTGAACAAAGAGGAAAGAACTCACACGGAGCAAGAGGCGGTTGCAAACACTTGTAGCCAGCAGTGATGGAAAAGCCAAAGAAGAAAACCAAGTGTCAGCTTTTAGAAAGACGGGATTAATGAAAAGCACAAGAATTTTAAAGACTAAAAGAGATACCGATTCTCTCTTTGCCAAAGAGCCAGAGTCAGTTCTTTTCTTCTTGGTCCCTGTGATCCCGCCATACCTCGTATCAAATAAATAGTGCCAAAAGTGGGTCAAAGAATGTTAGAGCTGGAAAGGAACCCAGCGATGATGCCATTCTTTTATTGTACAAATGAGGAAACTGAGGCCCAGATAGGTGGAGTAAGTGGCCTGCTCAGGTGACACGGCTGTTTGTTGAGTATCCAGGGATTGAAACTTCAAGGACTCTGAGATTCGTGCTCTTCCCAAAGCATCGTGCAGTATACAGATCTTTGCCTAGATACAATTCCATACATTTTCTCTGCAGTGTCCTCAGGGAATGCCCTTTGAAAGGGCCAGCGTGACACTGAATATCATACTTGGGCTTATGTCATTTTTTTCAGTCTTCAAGTGGTGTTTATGGTCTGCTTGGATCTTAGGTTTCCAAAGCTGTTGGATAGCCGCCTGGGCCATAATAAGCTTTCAGCTGTTGGGTCTACATTATTTCAAATAATTTTGTTATCTTTCAATTAAGGTAATAGAACTGTGCCTCTCTCCCCAACATTCTATTGTTGTCCATTTGCTTATGTTATATTGCGTTATGTTCATTGCCTGTGAGTTCCTAGGTGAGGATGTATTTTATTGAGTGTGCCTTTCATGTTTTAAAATTTCATTTTGTAACACTGTAAATATTGGAGTGGTTCTGATCACTTCAAATGGGGAGAATCTTATTGATTGATTTTATTTTAAGGCTTTGGGTTGTTTTGTTTATTCATTTGGGTACCAGTTTCCATCTCATGGAAGATCACAGTTGTTAGAATGGACATGGCTAAATAAGAGAAGGGGCTGCTGATTTTAAGAAAAACTTCCTATGTGACAATTTGTGGTATCTGTTACGTTTAATTCAAACAAGTCCACACCTTGGGTCAGGTAAGCGCGTTATCTAGGAGATGACTTGTTTGCTACTGTAGCCTCTGGAAGATGAAATTTCAAGCTCCAGATTGAGACACAGGGAAGGAATGGAGAGGTTTTTTTTTTTTTTTTTTTTTTTTTTGTAAAGCAAACCATCAGAAAAAAAAAGTTGATTTCTATCACCAGTAGTTTGGTTATTGCATAACTTGAAGCTAAACTCTGCACAAAATAATCTTTGCTATATACCCAACTAGGTAAACTATCCCACCTTCTCATCAGTTCTCACCTTTTCGGTGCTTGTATTTTTTGCCCACGGGATATTAATATGGATTGTGTTCAGAAATTTAAGGTGTGTACTTCATAGTATGTATGATTGTAGGAGAAAAATGTGCTATCATCGTTTGGAGTGTTACAACATAAATATTTTGGTCAACACTTCCTATCCTGCTCTGACTTTTCATCTCATCTCCATTTTCTTCCTCTCTTGATTGTTTTTATGTCATTTACATATGTAAAAGCCACATCAAGACTAAAGTTGCCATTTATTACTTTTTGATACTTAAGTCGAGTTTTTTCAAATCATAGTATTGTTAGTATTCAAATTGTCTGTAATTTTTGTTAGGCTTATATATTATGAATCCATTTGTTGTGGTTTATTTGGCTTGTTGTTATGTAGGTAGGTGACACAGGTAGTCTTATTGTAAAAGGAAGACGTTATAGATAGGTAAATAACATGCTCAAGATTAGATGCAGGTTACAGGTGGAATCGAAGGAAGCCTAACTATTTTCGTGCCCTACAAAAATGTCTGTATCTCATAAAGTTATTCACAGATTTCTGGACATTCTATCTGTGACACATTTTTTCCCTTTCTGTTAAGAGTGCAGATTACTGCATTATTCCTACAAAAGGAAGCAAAATAACCCTAGTTTGTATGATTTTTCTGATAATTTGAAACTTATTCGTTTAAAAAGCTATCTGGCAATTCCAGGTTACTGGACTCTTGAGAAGAATATCCTTTTATTTTGATACTATAAAATATCAAAGTATCAAAATACTTTAACTGTGCAACTTAATAAAAATAATGCTTCAAAGTTAGCTCTGCACTATCGCTGTCCTCAAATGTGTGGTATTTAAAGGAAGAAAATGTTTTTAATTCTGAGCTTTGTGAATAGAACTCTTCTAAAATCAGAAGTTTTTTTTTTTCTCCTGCAGTGTTGGAAACACAACAGTTTTATGCTTATTTCTGGGAATAAGAAAGTCAAACTTAACAATCTAGTTTCCATTGATCAGACAGTTTTTGTACTTAAATTTAAGTTCTAAGCATCAGAGTGATAAATACTTTTTAAAATTGTATTCACTGTTAATTATAGTGGCCTTATTTGAAGTAAAATCTTGACATTGGGTGTTTTATTAATGATGATCCTCTGCTACTGAAAAGCCTATGTCAGTTTGGAGAAGATTTTGCACATCTAAATCTATGCTGTTTTTACTAATCAAAAGAGAAGAGCAATTTACAGGTGTTAGATTTTTAGTTGGTTGAATGAGACCCTCACTTTTGATGGTTTCAGAGTTGAAGTGACGTTTTATTACTTTTGTTAGTTTGGGTCACACCCATCACTTCCTTGGAAGGTATCTTTGAGGTTTGGTTTCCTTTTTTTTTAAATGGTAATATTGGGGTGGGGGTGCTTCCTGTTTGTATTTTCAAAATTAGGTCCACATGTTAACCTTCTTGTAGTGTCACATTTTTATTTTAAACTTATACAGACAAACATCAGATGCCATGTGGTTTGTCTCTGACCCTTTGCGCTACTTCATGACAGCTTTACTGAGTGAAGCCTGAATACCCAATCGGGAAGGCAAGATGTTCTTGTCTTTTCCCAACTCTCTTCAAAGTTTAACAGCCTTGGAAGGAGTCTTAGAACAGCAACAAAAGCACAATTTACAGAAAAATGGAGGTGCTGCTATCTGTTTCCTCGCAGGTACTTGGAAAATGTATAGCACTAAGATAGAGTTGAAACATGTTATGTAGAGCCTTGAATGTCGGTGCTTCAAAGAGGAGTTGCTCTGGGTTTACATGATACAGAACCCCATGGTTTATATTAAGTAGTAATGATAGCCGTTTTTCTGGACTCGCTTAAAAGCCATACACAGTGTCATGGAAAAGAGTTAAGAACAAGGTGAAATTCAGGGTATGGTATTAGAGCTCAGGAGGAATCACCTTCAGCCTTAAAACTCTTCCTTTACTCTCCTGGATCACTTAAGTGATAGGTCACTTTTAATATAAATGTTGCAGGATGAGTTAAGTGGAGCCTTGAGAAATATGTGTAGATTGTTTCAGTGATTAAAGCAAGTGTTCTTTTCCTGGCCTTTAACTCGCTTTATGCTAAGAAGTGTAATAACTAAATAGACTCCTAATTGAATTGACATTCAGATGTGTTTGCAGTTTAGGGGGAGTTTACCTCTTCTAAATTTTCATTTGGATCCCATTACTAAAAGCAGTATTGCATTAGCATGGTGCACAATTATGTACAATTCAATTTGCAAATGAAGTTAATACTTGGAGTATCTTGACTTCCTATTCCCCTGCTGCCCCAATATTCAAGAAAGGAGAAGTTATAATTTGTCACATACAAGATGGTTTCTTCTTTAGGTTTATTCTTAATAACTATGTCCATTTTCACATGGATGACACCACTGAGATGATGAATACCTGTATTGATTGATTGATGAAGAACATTTATCTTTTTCTACCTACTTTTGGAAGCTAGCTTGCAAAATCTACTGCAACATTCACTCTTCATGTATCCTTCTATTACCTTTGGTACCCTGAATAACCTTTTAAAAATTTTTGTACTTTTCTAATATGAAGAGAAGTAGCTTCATATTCTATGCTAGTTTTCTGAGGTGCTTGTGCTGACTCATTTTTTAAATTATACTAAGATATAGAGCATGGTTTGAGAGCAGTAATGAGATTCTCAGAAAATATGAAAACTTTCCTTTCTGACTAGTTAGAGAAAGGTTGGGGAAGACAAGGGGAAATACATCAATGAGCCAATCAATTATTGTTATTTGTTGGGATTAATTTGGTGACTAATATTTTTAATGCCCATCAGGCTACTAAATGTGAATTTGGCTTTACCCTGTAATGATAACAGGACAAACCCAACGGGTTTCTAACATTGCTTGTTTTCCCCTGGTAGGGGATTTCTTTGCATATGGGAAATCAGGCCGAAGTTGCCAGTAACAGCCACATCCATGATTTGTATTAAAAATAACTATTCATCATTCTGGGCTAGAGCTCTGCTTACCATGGCTCACCTGGGAAGATATTCTGATTATGTATCTAATCATTATGATGCCACCTTTCGAGAGGTGAGCAGACAATTAACAAGTCCTTCAAATTATGTTCAAAACCCAGAGTTTGAGAAAATGTTCCAACGCCTTCAAGTGTGAAGATAATAAAAACATTACCTAATGCTTACCGTTCACTGACAGTGTGCTGGGCAGACATTGTTTTCAGCTCTGGCCTTGTGTTAACTCGTGATTCTCAGAGGAGTGGGTATTATTCCCAGATGGAAGATGAAGAAATGGCCACAGAGAAGTTAAGTAATTTGTCCAAGGTCACATTACTGTTCTTGGCGGGGCTGATTCCAGAGACTGCATCCCTAACTAGTGTACAGCAAAAGCGAGCTGGCCACTGCCACTTTGTTATAAGACATTTTGTTTCTTTGAGGCTTGTATTTCTTTGTGTTCCCAAATGGAGTCTCGTTGGTTTTTGAATAGAAAATATTTTTATATGTTTAGGATTTTTTTAAATGTTGATGAAGATGGTGATAAATATTTTTCCAATTAAAGTATATACTTCTGGTGGAAATTATATTAAAGAAGAGAAAGTCTTAATTTTTATTATAAGTTGTCTTTCATTCTTCTTCCCCTAGCATTACCGTGTACATCATAGAAGAAGAGCTATAAGCTGTCTCCTTGGCCTCTGTTTACAAACAAAGGGATCATTTGTGCCAATGTAGTGGGTTTGTGTTGACATGCACGTCTGTACTGAGAACTCAACAATCCCACTCATTTTATTTACAACTTTATTTTGCGGGGATTTCTGTCCTATTCTTGTTGCATTAAAGCTTTTTAGAGCATTAGTCATGATTTCTGAGACAGATTTAAGAATTTTACTTATTTGGGCTAATTTATTATTATTATTTCTTGAGACAGAGCCTCGCTCTGTCACCCAGGCTGGAATGCAGTGGCGCGATCTTGGCTCACTGCAACCTCCGTCTCCTGGGTTCAAGAGATTCTCCTGCCCAGCCTCCGGAGTAGCTAGGACTACAGGCATGTGCCACCATGCCCAGCTAATTTTTGTATTTTTAGTAGAGACGGGGTTTTGACATGTTGGCCAGGCTGGTCTCGAACTCCTGACCTCAGGTGATCCTCCTGCCTTGGCCTTCCGAAGTGCTGGGATTACAGGCATAAGCCACCATGCCCAGCCTATTTGGGCGAATTTTTAAGGCAACTGAACTATTGTATGTCTAGAGCTCTGCAAAGGCCATTAGAAAATAGTCTCAGATTTTTTTTTTTTTTTCATTTATGATGCTTACTTTCTCTCAGCACTTTTCCTTGGGAGTGGATTGTGAAGTTAAGTCTTGGAAACAGAATTCACAACCCTAAAGCGTAGTGCTTTAACTTTGGGAGATCAAGTCACAGACAAGAAGAACTTCAATTCCCTGTGCAGAGTATAAACTTGTTCAAATAAACAGAGGATGTTAGCTTCCAGGATTGTCAACTGTCACCTTTGACCAGGGTTGAATTTTCTTTGAATGTTGACAGAAGTTACAATGTCAGTGGAAAAAGCTTAATGTGAGGTATCTATAACTCAGAATTTCCTTATGTTTGTGTCAGTGAGATCCTACAATTAAAGCTGCTTCTTTTTTTCTATGTCTGATGAGTTTTAAAAGCCTTCACTGGGGTTTTCCAGCCTTTAGGTGAGAGTAAGTTAAAAAGTTTGTGAGAAACTATTTTTTGTTGTCTAAAATTCAGAGCCTAGGTCGGGCCCAGTGGCTCACGCCTGTAATCCTAACAATTTGGGAGGCCGAGGCAAGCGGATCACGTGAGGTCAGGAGTTGGAGACCAGCCTGGCCAACATGGTGAAACCCTGTCTCTACTAAAAATACAAAAATTAGCCAGGTGTGGTGGTGCACGCCTGTAATCCCAGCTACTCAGGAGGCTGAGGCAGAAGAATCACTTGAACCCAGGAGGCAGAGGTTACAGTGAGCCGAGATCGCACTACTGTGCTCCAGCCTGGGAGACGGAGCGAGACTCCATCTCAAAAAAATAAATAAATTAAATAAATTCAGAGCCTATAGCTGGTGGCAAGTCACTGTTTTTGAAGGAGTGGGATTTTAAAAAATCTAACCTGGGCTAAATGTTAAGTTACATTCATACATGTCATTGTAGCCTATATAAAAAGAAACTTGAACACTTGATCTCTTAAAGTACTAAAAATTGGAATTCATCAGCTTTGTAATATAGCATTCATTCTACAGTATATTTAAATAGGTAAAATGTTCTGTTAGAAATAATGCTAATTCTGTTTTTTTGTTTAATGTTTCTAAAAATCTTTTGGTCATCTTTTAGGTTTAGGAAAAGTAGCAAATTAGAGATCTACAGAAATCTACAGCTCTTTAAAAATGAAACAGTTCACCCTGTGAATTTGTTTGCAGGATTGGTGATCTGTTTCTGATGCCAGGAAGGTGGGACTCCTATCTCATTTCTGATAGAAAGTGAGGGAAAGCTATGTATAGTGAGAACTGGATACTAGATTCTTATTCCGAAGGCATGGAAGGTTTAATATGTAAGGATACAATGTAAATAGTCCCTCTTTTTGTATTTTTCTTTGGTTATTGTTACGTAACTATAGTCGTTTGTCACTTAATGATACATGGTGACAAAGTTCTAAGAAATGCATTAGGCGATTTTGTCATTGTGGTACCATCATAGAGGGTACTTACACAAACGTAGATGGTGAGCCCTACTGCACACCTAGGCTGTATGATAAAGCCTATTGCTCCTAGACTACAAACCTGTGGAACATGTATACTGTATTGAGTACTGTAGACAATTGTAACACAAGGGTAAGTATTTGTGTATCTAAACATATCTAAATAACGCCCAAAGCACTGATTGTTTGTTCAACAGATTGTAAACCATGGCTGTGTGGATACAAGCTCAGCAGCTCCAAGGAGAAGCCCTTCATCAGATGCAAGCGTTATATGGCCAGCATTTTCCCATTGAGGTGCGGCATTATTTATCCCAGTGGATTGAAAGCCAAGCATGGTAGGTGAACAAGGATGTTTGCATCATATTTTTGTATACAGATTATGTAATTTTTTTCCCCTAGGGACTCAGTAGATCTTGATAATCCACAGGAGAACATTAAGGCCACCCAGCTCCTGGAGGGCCTGGTGCAGGAGCTGCAGAAGAAGGCAGAGCACCAGGTGGGGGAAGATGGGTTTTTACTGAAGATCAAGCTGGGGCACTATGCCACACAGCTCCAGGTGGGTGTGGGCTCTGGGGTCACACTTAATTAACAAAGTGATGTCTGCTGTTGGATTCTTTCAGAACACGTATGACCGCTGCCCCATGGAGCTGGTCCGCTGCATCCGCCATATATTGTACAATGAACAGAGGTTGGTCCGAGAAGCCAACAATGTGAGTGTCCCATAGGGATGGGGAGGGCAGTCACTGCCTTGCACTGCCCCCCATATGTTCCCAGGGTAGCTCTCCAGCTGGAAGCCTTGCTGATGCCATGTCCCAGAAACACCTCCAGATCAACCAGACGTTTGAGGAGCTGCGACTGGTCACGCAGGACACAGAGAATGAGTTAAAAAAGCTGCAGCAGACTCAGGAGTACTTCATCATCCAGTACCAGGAGAGCCTGAGGATCCAAGGTGAGGCGCGGTGGAGGCACATTGTGCAACTTTGATGGTCATGGTTTCCTCTCCCCTCCTCTAGCTCAGTTTGGCCCGCTGGCCCAGCTGAGCCCCCAGGAGCGTCTGAGCCGGGAGACGGCCCTCCAGCAGAAGCAGGTGTCTCTGGAGGCCTGGTTGCAGCGTGAGGCACAGACACTGCAGCAGTACCGCGTGGTGAGTGGGGTCCTGGGCCTCTCCTGGGCGTGCCAGAAGGGGCTGCTCTCCTCCCTTCCCTCAGGAGCTGGCCGAGAAGCACCAGAAGACCCTGCAGCTGCTGCGGAAGCAGCAGACCATCATCCTGGATGACGAGCTGATCCAGTGGAAGCGGCGGCAGCAGCTGGCCGGGAACGGCGGGCCCCCCGAGGGCAGCCTGGACGTGCTACAGTCCTGGTAATGGTGTGGGGCGGCCAGCGGGCAGGGCAGTCCTCCTGTTGGCCTTGGGGCTCTCGTGCAGGTGTGAGAAGTTGGCCGAGATCATCTGGCAGAACCGGCAGCAGATCCGCAGGGCTGAGCACCTCTGCCAGCAGCTGCCCATCCCCGGCCCAGTGGAGGAGATGCTGGCCGAGGTCAACGCCACCATCACGGACATTATCTCAGCCCTGGTGACCAGGTGACTGCTGCCTGTTTGCCATGCCCAGGAGCTCATCATGCATCTGTCCCTGTGTCCCCTGCAGCACGTTCATCATTGAGAAGCAGCCTCCTCAGGTCCTGAAGACCCAGACCAAGTTTGCAGCCACTGTGCGCCTGCTGGTGGGCGGGAAGCTGAACGTGCACATGAACCCCCCCCAGGTGAAGGCCACCATCATCAGTGAGCAGCAGGCCAAGTCTCTGCTCAAGAACGAGAACACCCGCAAGTAATTGTGCAGCTTCCTCTCATTCCCTGCTAGGGTTTGGAGCTGGTCTCTCTCTGATTTGCAGTGATTACAGTGGCGAGATCTTGAACAACTGCTGCGTCATGGAGTACCACCAAGCCACAGGCACCCTTAGTGCCCACTTCAGGAATATGGTGAGGGTGGAAGAAGAGGAAGAATGAATTTTCTTACGTTTCATCTTATGTTTCTTCTTTGTAGTCCCTGAAACGAATTAAGAGGTCAGACCGTCGTGGGGCAGAGTCGGTGACAGAAGAAAAATTTACAATCCTGTTTGAATCCCAGTTCAGTGTTGGTGGAAATGAGCTGGTTTTTCAAGTCAAGGTAAAGCCTTCCCTCAGCTCTGCGTGTGCGTGTGGGCGCTCAGCCTTCTCTTGTGTCTTTTTAGACCCTGTCCCTGCCAGTGGTGGTGATCGTTCATGGCAGCCAGGACAACAATGCGACGGCCACTGTTCTCTGGGACAATGCTTTTGCAGAGCCTGTGAGTGTATTCCTCGGGCATGTGGGTCCCAATCTCATCAGATTCTGGCCTCTCTCCCTCTCAGGGCAGGGTGCCATTTGCCGTGCCTGACAAAGTGCTGTGGCCACAGCTGTGTGAGGCGCTCAACATGAAATTCAAGGCCGAAGTGCAGAGCAACCGGGGCCTGACCAAGGAGAACCTCGTGTTCCTGGCGCAGAAACTGTTCAACAACAGCAGCAGCCACCTGGAGGACTACAGTGGCCTGTCTGTGTCCTGGTCCCAGTTCAACAGGGTGAGGAGCCCAGCTGCCAGCCGCTGTTAGATGTTCTTATGTTCACTGTTGTATCTCCAACCAGGAGAATTTACCAGGACGGAATTACACTTTCTGGCAATGGTTTGACGGTGTGATGGAAGTGTTAAAAAAACATCTCAAGCCTCATTGGAATGATGGGTGAGAATCATTATTTCTTAAGGCGCCGACAGTCTGCTTCTGTCCTTTGTCCTTGGTGATCCAGGGCCATTTTGGGGTTTGTAAACAAGCAACAGGCCCATGACCTACTCATTAACAAGCCAGATGGGACCTTCCTCCTGAGATTCAGTGACTCAGAAATTGGCGGCATCACCATTGCTTGGAAGTTTGATTCTCGTGAGTGCCCCTCCCTTCTTATGTCCAAAGTTTTAGAATGTGATTGTTCTGTTTATTGATCTAGAGGAAAGAATGTTTTGGAATCTGATGCCTTTTACCACCAGAGACTTCTCCATTCGGTCCCTAGCCGACCGCTTGGGAGACTTGAATTACCTTATCTACGTGTTTCCTGATCGGCCAAAAGATGAAGTATACTCCAAATACTACACACCAGTTCCCTGCGAGTCTGCTACTGGTAACAATGTTCGCATTCTGATTTGATTTTGTAACTTTGATTTACTACATTCTTCCCTTGGCAGCTAAAGCTGTTGATGGATACGTGAAGCCACAGATCAAGCAAGTGGTCCCTGAGTAAGTGTCCAGGTGGCTGTGGCTCTCCTTCTGCAGCTGAAGCTCTGTTCTCTTCCTTCTGCAGGTTTGTGAACGCATCTGCAGATGCCGGGGGCGGCAGCGCCACGTACATGGACCAGGCCCCCTCCCCAGCTGTGTGTCCCCAGGCTCACTATAACATGTACCCACAGAAGTAGGTGGCATTCTTGTGGGGGTCCACAGGGGCTTCCCTTCATCCCTCTTCTTTCCCTCCCAAGCCCTGACTCAGTCCTTGACACCGATGGGGACTTCGATCTGGAGGACACAATGGACGTAGCGCGGCGTGTGGAGGAGCTCCTGGGCCGGCCAATGGACAGTCAGTGGATCCCGCACGCACAATCGTGACCCCGCGACCTCTCCATCTTCAGCTTCTTCATCTTCACCAGAGGAATCACTCTTGTGGATGTTTTAATTCCATGAATCGCTTCTCTTTTGAAACAATACTCATAATGTGAAGTGTTAATACTAGTTGTGACCTTAGTGTTTCTGTGCATGGTGGCACCAGCGAAGGGAGTGCGAGTATGTGTTTGTGTGTGTGTGTGTGTGTGTGTGTGTGTGCGTGTTTGCACGTTATGGTGTTTCTCCCTCTCACTGTCTGAGAGTTTAGTTGTAGCAGAGGGGCCACAGACAGAAGCTGTGGTGGTTTTTACTTTGTGCAAAAAGGCAGTGAGTTTCGTGAAGCCTGGAAGTTGGCCATGTGTCTTAAGAGTGGCTGGACTTTGACATGTGGCTGTTTGAATAAGAGAAGGACAAAGGGAGGAGAAAGCACATGTGCTCCAGTGAGTCTTCGTCACTCTGTCTGCCAAGCAATTGATATATAACCGTGATTGTCTCTGCTTTTCTTCTGAAATGTAGATAACTGCTTTTTGACAAAGAGAGCCTTCCCTCTCCCCCACCCCTGTGTTCTTGGGTAGGAATGGGAAAAGGGGCAACCTACAAAGATTGTTGGGGCAAGGGAAGTCACAAGCTTTCGGATGGGCGGTGGCTTTTCACAAAACATTTAGCTCATCTTATTCTCTCTTTGTCCTCTCTCCCCTCCTGCCCGCCCGCACCCTGGAATTGCCACTCAGTTCCTCTGGGTGTGCACATATGTTTGGAGAAATAGAGGAGAGAAAAGAGGGCCACGTAACTGAGAGCTTACAGTGCCAATGCCGTTTGTGTTCTGGCCAGAGTGGAGTGCGCAGCCCTGACTCCCAGGCGCTGAGATTGTTGCCTGGTTACCCAGGAAGCTGCTGTTCCGGCTGCCCAGCCTTTCTCTGAGCCAGCGGATGCACAGTCCGTGGCCTTCTTCAGGCTTATTGATGATGCTTTTTGCAAATGTTGAATCATGGTTCTGTTTCTAAGTTGGATCTTTTTTGTTTTCTCCTTGCCACCCTAATTTGACATCAAAATTCTCTCTTGTGCATTGGGCCCTGGGTCATTCAAACCCAGGTCACCTCATTCCCCTTCTCTGTTCACACCTAATGTCTTGAAGAGTAGGTAGCAGCAGTGTGGGCTGAACCTAGGCCAGCTTGCTTAGCGGGTCACCCTGCTGTGAAGTCCTGGCAGGTGTTGGTAATGTGTGGAAATGCAGTCAGCAAGTTTGCTGGGGAGTTTGATAAAAGTATAAAACAAAACAAAAAAAGCCTCGGTATAATTTTGTTCCACGACTTCTTCTGTAGCTTTACACCAGAAGGAAGGAATGGGCTACAGCAGGTAGTGGAGGAAGAGGGGGGTGAGCAGGTGTATTAAAATAGCTTACGGGTAAGGCCTAAAAGGTCACCCCTCGGCCCCCTCTCCAAAAGAAGGGCATGGGCACCCCCAGGAGAGGATGGCCCCAAAAACCTTATTTTTATACATGAGAGTAAATAAACATATTTTTTTTACAAAAATAACTTCTGAATTTATCAGTGTTTTGCCGTTAAAAATATTCCTCTATAGTAAATTATTTATTGGAAGATGACTTTTTTAAAGCTGCCGTTTGCCTTGGCTTGGTTTCATACACTGATTTATTTTTCTATGCCAGGCAGTAGAGTCTCTCTGCCTCTGAGGAGCAGGCTACCCGCATCCCACTCAGCCCCTCCCTACCCCTCAAGATTTGATGAAAATTCCAACCATGAGGATGGGTGCATCGGGGAAGGGTGAGAAGGAGAGCCTGCCTGCTCAGGGATCCAGGCTCGTAGAGTCACTCCCTGCCCGTCTCCCAGAGATGCTTCACCAGCACCTGCCTCTGAGACCTCGCTCTCTGTTCCAGCAACCCTGGTTGGGGGGTCAGACTTGATACACTTTCAGGTTGGGAGTGGACCCACCCCAGGGCCTGCTGAGGACAGAGCAGCCAGGCCGTCCTGGCTCACTTTGCAGTTGGCACTGGGTTGGGGAGGAAGAGAGCTGATGAGTGTGGCTTCCCTGAGCTGGGGTTTCCCTGCTTGTCCAGTTGTGAGCTGTCCTCGGTGTTACCGAGGCTGTGCCTAGAGAGTGGAGATTTTTGATGAAAGGTGTGCTCGCTCTCTGCGTTCTATCTTCTCTCTCCTCCTTGTTCCTGCAAACCACAAGATAAAGGTAGTGGTGTGTCTCGACCCCATCAGCCTCTCACCCACTCCCAGACACACACAAGTCCTCAAAAGTTTCAGCTCCGTGTGTGAGATGTGCAGGTTTTTTCTAGGGGGTAGGGGGAGACTAAAATCGAATATAACTTAAAATGAAAGTATACTTTTTATAATTTTTCTTTTTAAAACTTGGTGAAATTATTTCAGATACATATTTTAGTGTCAAGGCAGATTAGTTATTTAGCCACCAAAAAAAAGTATTGTGTACAATTTGGGGCCTCAAATTTGACTCTGCCTCAAAAAAAAGAAATATATCCTATGCAGAGTTACAGTCACAAAGTTGTGTATTTTATGTTACAATAAAGCCTTCCTCTGAAGGGATGGTATTGAGTCCTGTTTTTACTTTTTTCTGT